GCTCCCATGATGTTCCTATTGGTTGGTGCTGTGCTCCCACAGTGCAACGACTTCAATCTCGCCAAGACCTCTGGCTTGAGTTAAGCCAGGAAAACAGATACCACTCTAGACATCTCAAGCATGAAAGAATATAGCTCCAGGGAAGGCCAAGTCCTCACGAAGGGATGCAGAGCTCGGTGGTAAAGAGCACCGTTTTCTAAGAATTTGCTTTCAACAAAAATTGGGAACGCCCAATCAAGTTATTCGCTGACACAAATTAAAAGAGATTGATACATCAGTATGTGATTTTGGCATTTAAGTCCAAAGAATTGAATGACATTGCTACTCCTCCTTCACACGGGTGCCTCCGAGGGTCCCCGCTAAGGCCTCTCCCTCTCCACCCTATGGGCAGCTGACCTGCCGGGGGCCTCACCTGCTGGAGGAGCAACTGCAGGAGAAGCACCTGTTAGGGGCCGCACCTGGCCGGAGGGGCTCCTGCGGGGGAAGCACCTGCCCAGGGTGCACCTACCGTGTGCAGGCTGCGGACCACCCGGACAGGTGCCCCCTCGGCAGGGAGGGCGGTCACGGGGGCCGGCCAGGTCGGGGTGGGGTCCTCCCGGGGATCCAGACACGGCCCTGTGGCCTCTCCCCGCCCCAAGCCTTTCCTTTCTCTCCCCCTCTCTCTCTTCCTCTCCTTCCTCCTTCCCACAACACCGCCCGCTCGCAGCGCCCCGCCCTCTCCTGGACCGCGCACTCCCTCCGCGGAGGCCCCAGGACGCGCACGAGCGCGCAGTGGACGTCGGCGCGCGGACCGGGCATGGGTTCCCCAGCTGTGGCGCCCCGCGTGCGCGTTCCGTAGTGCCCGGTAGGGCACTGGGCTTAGCTGCTCGAGGCCGCGCCCTAAGAGGCGGGGCATAGACAGGAAGAAGACTGGCGGGCATGTGGGCGGGGCATGATCTGGAGGCGGGGCGGGCCGGGCGTGTGGGCGAGGCCCGAGGCTCGCGGCGCCCCAGCTCTCGCGAGAGCGGCGCCTGATGACGACCGGGAGGGCGGGGCCCGTCTGGGGCGCCGGCGGGTGCGTTTGAATCTGGTCCGAGCGCGGGAAACGGCGGGTCCCCGAGCCCAGGTAAGAGCTGCGGTGCCGAGCCGGGATTGGGTATTTCTTCTTTTTAATGCTCATCTTGATTTAGTACCAGACCTCCTGTGCGAAGAGTAACCTGCTCTTCGGACTGATAACTGGATGGTGAGATGACTCCTTACCTTGAAAGTAGCATTCTGGCTGCAGGGCTGAGGTCTTATGCACATATGGTACAAGAAACATGGAATATTGCCACTTTGGGAGATAGATTGAAAAATTAACCATTAAAAAATTACAGTCACTAATATAAGAGGGAAAATGGGAAATATAGGAATAAGTTTGGTAGTCTAGAGGAAGTGTATTACTGTAAGTTGGACTAACATGCCAAAGAGGTACACTTGGAAATAGAGCAAACAAGAAAAGTGACCAGAACTATGAAAAAGTGGAGAGTGTTCACAGACTTGCCGGGCGAAGATGTATGATTCCATGTGTTTGCTGCACCTTATTGGATTATTTTTCTAAAATCATGAATTTGTCCTAGCCACTATTCATTATGCTTGTTACTGGCCACTCTCCCTTCCCTCCCCATTTTCTTTGTCAGTGAAAAATGTGCCAGTCATGCTTGATTTAAAGAGGGAGACACGTTGTCGTTAGGCAATTTCATCATTGCATGAACATCACAGAGTGGACTTGCCTACACCTAGAGGTGTAGCCTACACACATAGGCTGTATGGTGTAGCCTACTGCTCCTAGAATGTTACTGTACTGAATACTGTAGGCAACTGTAATACAATGGCAAGTATTTGCATCGCTAAACATATCTAAGCATAGAAAAAGCACAGTAAAAATATGGCATTATAATCTTATGGGACCACGGTCATACATGTGGTCTGTTGTTGACTGAAATGTTATGTGGTCCATGACCGTAGTTCATAGTTCAGCCATTTGAGTTGAGGAATGAGATGACCAGACTTCACTGTTAACTTATTTCGGGAGTCATTAAACTGAGGTTATTTTTGCTTTGTTCAATTTGGACATTAAAATCTAGTATTATATGTTTAAGATGACTCTCTGTCCCCATAATTATTGGCAATAATTTTCCATATTGCTCTATTTATAATGGTGCAGGTGGTTTTCATTTATTTTTAAAGTGAGGGGGCTCCTACTGCAAATGTGTTCCATCATTTGCTATTACCTCATCTTTAGGTTGATGTTTTTTCAGTAGGGCACCAGTAGCACCAGGTATTGTGAATGCGAAATAGAATTTCCTGGAAAAACACAGGCAGGATGGAGGGTATACAAAGTCCCCTGAGCTCTCATTATCCCGAAGGGGTGGGAGGAGGGTGCTGTGGTTGAGCATGCCTAATGCATAGTCTAACAAGATCCCAGGTGACCCCCGGGGCCACTGTTTTCCATCTCACTTTGAATAACAAGATGACACTAACAGTGGGATTTTTTTGATGGAGGAATGGCCTTTAGAAAGGGAGCATCTTCAGAATCTGCAGCTGGGATCAGATTGTTCTTTTGTTGAATCAACTCAGCTCTGCCGAGCCAGCATCTTGCTAAGGTACTAAAAAGGGAGAGATGGTGGTGAGCTTCAAGTGTTTCAGTATGATTGTGTTTTCCATTAGGGTTACAAAATAAATGCCATTTGAACAGTGCCATCTGTCATGGAAAAACGTGAGACGTTTGTACAAGCCGTGTCTAAGGAGCTGGTTGGAGAGTTTTTGCAATTTGTTCAACTTGATGTAAGTTTCATGTTTTAGTTTTGTTGTGATTTTTGAAATGTGACACTTGCTATTTATGTTACAGAAAGAGGCCTCTGATCCTTTCAGCCTAAATGAATTACTAGATGAATTATCAAGGAAACAGAAAGAAGAATTATGGCAAAGGCTGAAGAATTTATTGACAGATGTGTTGTTAGAAAGCCCAGTGGATGGGTGGCAGGTAGTGGAAGCCCAGGGTGAAGACAATATGGAAACCGAACATGGCTCAAAAATGGTAGTATTTGTTTTTCAAAAATAAGAAACGTTAATTCACTCATGCTTTGATTTTTCATTTATAGAGAAAAAGCATAGAAATAATTTATGCAATTACATCTGTGATTCTTGCTTCTGTGTCTGTAATAAATGAAAGTGAGAACTACGAAGCCCTACTGGAATGTGTTATTATATTAAATGGTGAGTTGATTTTGTTATAAATGGCATATTTAACTAATTGGAAAATTACTGTGCTGTATTTTAGGTATTTTATATGCATTACCTGAGTCTGAACGAAAACTACAGAGTTCTATTCAGGATTTGTGTGTTACCTGGTGGGAGAAAGGCCTGCCTGCCAAGGAAGACACAGGAAAGACAGCCTTTGTCATGTTACTAAGGAGGAGTCTGGAGACTAAGACAGTATGCTCACTTTTTATTTTTTTAAAGACAGGAAAAGGTATCACATTTTTTGTGTCATTCCTAGGGTGCAGACGTATGTCGGCTTTGGCGTATCCATCAAGCTTTATATTGCTTTGATTATGATTTGGAGGAAAGTGGAGAAATTAAAGATATGTTACTTGAGTGCTTCATAAATATTAATTATATCAAGAAAGAAGAGGTAAATAGGTATTTGTTTTTTGATCTGTTTGTAATGTAAACATTCTATCCTTTTTTATTTCTAGGGAAGAAGATTTCTTAGTTGTCTCTTCAACTGGAATATCAACTTCATCAAAATGATCCACGGGACCATTAAAAACCAGTTACAGGGATTACAAAAGTAAGTGTTAAAAGTACTGAAGATTTTGTGCTTGCATTAAAACTATTTTGATCTTTTTATATAGGTCTTTGATGGTATACATTGCAGAAATTTATTTCAGAGCTTGGAAAAAGGCTTCAGGGAAAATACTGGAGGTATTTTCATTTTTTTAAATGTTAACACTTATCCAAGTGCTTTGCATTGCATTTGTTATTTCAGGCGATTGAAAATGATTGCATCCAGGACTTCATGTTCCACGGGATACACCTTCCGAGGAGGTCTCCAGTGCATTCCAAAGTGCGGGAGGTAAGATTGTGAACAGATTGTTTTTGAAATAAAATGCCTTCCTTTTCCTTTTTTTGGTCCTTAGGTTCTGAGTTACTTTCACCATCAAAAGAAAGTTCGGCAGGGAGTGGAAGAGATGCTTTATAGATTATATAAGCCCATCCTTTGGAGAGGATTAAAGGTATACATTTCAAATAGTTTATCCGTGTTTGGGATTCTGAGATACTCTTCTTTTATTATTATAGGCCAGAAACTCTGAAGTTCGATCAAATGCTGCATTGTTGTTTGTTGAAGCATTTCCTATTAGGGATCCAAACCTTCATGCTATTGAAATGGATAGTGAAATCCAGAAACAGTTTGAAGAGCTCTATGTACGTACTTCAGGTGGTCAAGCTTCTTACAGGTTTTTAAGCCTTTCTCCCCTCCTACTTATAGAGCCTTTTAGAAGATCCTTACCCGATGGTCCGTTCCACAGGGATCCTTGGTGTTTGTAAAATAACTTCTAAGTACTGGGAAATGATGCCCCCGACCATTCTTATTGACCTCCTGAAGAAGGTGACTGGGGAACTGGCATTTGACACGAGCTCAGCTGATGTTCGTTGTTCTGTCTTTAAGGTAAGATTTTTTAAATTATGTAAGTAATGTTTTTTTGAATTGTTTATCTTTCTCTCTGTTGCAGTGTCTGCCAATGATTTTGGACAACAAACTGAGCCACCCATTGTTAGAGCAGCTCCTTCCAGCTCTCAGATACAGTCTCCACGACAATTCGGAGAAAGTGAGGGTAGCTTTTGTGGACATGCTGTTGAAGATCAAAGCTGTGAGGGCTGCTAAGGTAGGATGAATAGGGCTTTTTTACTTATGACATATTTCCTTCTGCATATGTGCTTTTTGCACAGTTTTGGAAAATATGTCCCATGGAGCACATTCTGGTTCGTCTGGAAACTGATTCTCGACCTGTGTCTCGGCGCCTGGTGAGCCTCATCTTTAATTCTTTCCTGCCTGTGAATCAGCCGGAGGAGGTCTGGTGCGAGCGCTGTGTCACCCTGGTGCAGATGAACCACGCCGCTGCCAGGAGGTTCTATCAGTACGCCCACGAACACACCGCCTGCACCAACATAGGTAGGGAGTGCTGTTATTTCTCAGTTCTTGTTCCATTAATTCTTGTTTATCCTAAACATTTCAGCAAAGCTGATTCACGTTATTCGTCATTGCTTAAATGCCTGTATCCAGAGGGCAGTGAGAGAGCCTCCAGAGGACGAGGAGGAAGAGGACGGAAGGGAGAAGGAGAATGTGACTGTGAGTAGAACAGGGCCAGGCCGGGCAGATAGATCCTTTCACAATAAAATTATTTTTATCTTAGGTTCTGGACAAAACACTGTCAGTAAACGATGTTGCATGCATGGCAGGTTTACTAGAAATCATTGTGATTCTCTGGAAAAGTATTGACAGAAGTATGGAAAATAATAAAGAGGCCAAACTTTACACGATTAACAAGTTTGCCTCTGTGCTTCCAGAGTATCTGAAAGTATTTAAGGTAAGTCTTGAACTATACTTGTAAGCAAGGTAGCTTTGTTTTGTTTTTCTTTTTTCGCTTTTAGGATGATCGCTGCAAGATCCCTTTATTCATGCTAATGTCCTTTATGCCGGCCTCTGCTGTCCCCCCATTCAGGTATTTGCTCTGTTTTTTGGTACGGTAGAAAAACTCAGTCCGATTTTCCGTCTGACATTTTCAGCTGTGGTGTGATTTCCACGCTGAGAAGCCGGGAGGAGGGCGCTGTGGACAAGAGCTACTGCACTTTGTTGGATTGCCTCTGCTCCTGGGGGCAGGTGGGGCACATTCTGGAGCTTGTTGACAACTGGCTGCCCACAGAGCATGCCCAGGCCAAGGTAGGTTGACATCATGTTTCCTTAAAATTAGGTTCATTATCAGTTTCTCTCTCTCTTCTTTCAGAGCAACACAGCTTCTAAAGGTAGGGTGCAGATCCATGACACACGCCCAGTCAAACCTGAATTGGCATTGGTCTACATTGAGTATCTGCTGACTCATCCAAAGAACCGCGAGTGCTTGCTCTCTGCTCCTCGGAAGAAACTTAACCATCTTTTGAAAGCCCTTGAAACGTCAAAGGTAACTCTGTGCCCTGAGAGTTGAGTGGTTTCAGCATGTGGCCCTTGGGTTTTTTCTATTACAGGCAGATCTGGAGTCACTTCTGCAGACACCGGGTGGGAAGCCTCGTGGCTTCAGTGAAGCAGCTGCCCCGCGAGCCTTTGGTCTCCACTGTCGCCTGAGCATCCATCTTCAGCACAAGGTGTGCCTGCTCCTGGCCCTCTATTAGGATGATGTTACTGATTTATCTTCTTGTTTTTGGACAGTTCTGCTCAGAAGGAAAGGTGTATTTGTCCATGTTGGAAGACACTGGCTTTTGGTTAGAAAGCAAAATTTTATCTTTTATTCAAGATCAAGAAGAAGACTACCTGAAGCTTCATAGGGTCATTTATCAGCAAATTATCCAGGTTAGAAGTCTTAAGACACAGAAAACTTTCTCCTTTGTTGCTAAGCTGTGTCTGTCTCTTACAGACCTACCTGACTGTGTGTAAAGATGTTGTTATGGTAGGCCTTGGTGACCATCAGTTTCAGATGCAACTCTTACAGCGGAGTCTTGGAATCATGCAAACAGGTACAGTCAGGGCTGTTTTAGAGCAATAAATAAGAAAACTGATATATTCCAATTTTCTTTCTAGTGAAGGGATTTTTTTATGTTTCATTACTTCTTGACATTCTGAAAGAGATAACTGGAAGTTCCTTGATTCAGAAAACAGATTCAGATGAAGAAGTTGCAATGCTGTTGGACACAGTCCAGAAAGTATTTCAGAAAATGTTGGAATGTATTGCACGGAGCTTCAGGAAGCAGCCGGAAGAAGGCCTGCGGGTACTCAGAACTCCCCAGGACGGGGTTCGCTATCATTAAAAGTGACGTATGTGTTTTCTTGTAGCTGCTTTATTCTGTTCAGAGGCCTCTTCATGAGTTCATTACTGCTGTTCAGTCTCGGCACACAGACACCCCTGTGCACCGGGGTGTACTTTCTACTCTGATCGCTGGGCCTGTGGTTGAGATAAGTCACCAGCTACGGAAGGTGAAGTGCTTTAATCCTGAAACTGCTGTGCCGTTTACAACTTGCTGATTTGGAACTTTTTTAGGTTTCTGACGTAGAAGAGCTTACCCCTCCAGAGCATCTTTCTGATCTTCCACCATTTTCAAGGTGTTTAATAGGAATAATAATAAAGTCTTCGAATGTGGTCAGGTAATCACTTTCTCTTTACTGTCCTGAAATGCAGTAATTTTGATGTTTGTTGATTTTTTTGCAGGTCATTTTTGGATGAATTAAAGGCATGTGTGGCTTCTAATGATATTGAAGGCATTGTGTGCCTCACGGCTGCTGTGCATATTATCCTGGTTATTAATGCAGGTTGGTTACATTCCCCTCTGTCATCTGGAAGGGTCTTTTCTGTCTTTTAATATAATTTTCCCAGGTAAACATAAAAGCTCAAAAGTGAGGGAGGTTGCAGCCACTGTTCACAGAAAACTAAAGACATTCATGGAAATTACTTTGGAAGAGGATAGCATTGAAAGGTAAAGGAGAGATATTCACCAGATGTGATCATTGTAGCTAAATATTTCTTTATTTGTGTTTCAGATTTCTCTATGAATCATCATCAAGAACTCTGGGAGAACTTTTGAATTCATAACCAAGCCAACATCTCCAGACATGTAAAAATAGGGAAAAGTGATTCAAATTGAAATGCCTGTGTATTTTCCTATTGTTTTTAATGTTAATAACCCATATAATAGGGAAAGGGTGGGATTTTTTTGTGGGAATGTGGGAAGGTGGGGGTTATGGAGGAGATAACTCAAAACTTCTTCAATTTTGCCTAGTGCCTGCGTAAATAATATATTTAATATAAAGGACTCCAGGTATGAATGGTGTAGAAATCCATGATTCCAAGAAAAAACACTTTTCTAGCAAACCTGGTTGTTTTTAAAATGACTTTTATATATGTAATATTGCTTGGAAACTATGAGTAATAAAGCAATGACAACATCCATTTGTTTATTTGAAAGTATTAGGGGCCCGGCGCAGTGGCACACGCCTGTAATCCCAGCACTTTGGGAGGCTGAGGCAGGCAGATAGATCACTTGAGGTCAGGAGTTCAAGACCAGCCTAGACAACATGGTGAAACCCCGTCTCTACCAAAAATACAAAATTAGCTGGGTGTG